TAGATCTAAAGCATCCTTCAGGAATTAATTCTTGGTCTATTTGAGTTGGTATATATGTGATATAGCTGAGGGCGAGAGGATCAGCTTCTGTGATTCTGTTCAGGTCTCTGAATACAAAATGTTTATACACCCATAACCACTCACACTTATTGTTAGGAAATCAATTTGATTTGGATAATTTTTTAAGAATTAATAAAACTAATCACATTTCTTTCCAGATATATACAAGACAGAGTTATTTAAACAATAAGTTGGATTTGTAGAGAATCTGTTTTGTCTGTGAGTTATTTAAAACAATGCAGTTTTTTCATTCAGCAATATAGGTTTGCTTAATCTTGAGCCCAAAATGGACAGCCTCCTTTGGGAATATGTCTGGTTTCTAGCTGTAAAGACAACATGACTTTTTAAACTCTCTTGGGTCACTGAGGGAATAGTTGACTAGGTGTGTGAAGTAAGGATTCTAAATCCTACATTTAGCAAGTAAAAGATGATGGAATTTATAAGTTAAACATATTAAAGTGTTTATGTAGTAATTATTAAAATTGATTACTAAAATTAAATAGTTTAATATTAATTCTTGAGAACATAAATTCTTATAATTACTTACCAGGGGCCTAAAAGACTATAGAGTTGAGCTTTTAGTTTAGCAAGTTTCTCTGAAAATCAGTTTTTTAAAAATATGATTGTTCAAATGTTAAGTGTTAGAATTGAGGTTAAAGAATAAAAAGTTGGCCAGGCGCTGTGGCTCACCACTGTAATCCCAGCACTTTGGGAGGCCGAGGCGGGCGGATCACGAGGTCAGGAGATCGAGACCATCCTGGCCAACATGGTGAAACCCCGGCTCTACCAAAAATACAAAAATTAGCAGGATGTGGTGGCACATGCCTGTAATCTTAGCTACTCTGGAGGCTGAGGCAGGAGAATCACTTGAACTGGGGAGTCAGAGGTTGCAGTGAGCTGGGATGGCGCCATTGCACTCCAGCCTGGTGACAGAGAGAGACTCCATCTCAAAAAAAAAAAAAAAAAAAAAAAGAAGTTATTTAGAGCACAAATACAAAAAGTCACTTAATAGTTGATGTTATTTTTAAATTTTGTTAGTTTCTCTGAAAGAATATGCCTATTTTGCTGAAACTTGTGACCACTTTATTCTTCATTTTCCTTTTGTAGGAGTTATTACAACAGCAACATTGACCCATGATTGTGTCTTTATGAAAATTGGGGTATTTTATTTATTTATTTATTTAGGCATGAAAGTCCTTAAAATGTATAACACTGAAGAAAATCAACATAAGTCCATGCATTTTATAGGTTGATCAGTGAAAGGAAGGCCAAGATAGCTAGGTTTTTAGTAACACTGGTTAAGAGCCCATAACACAGAAGGTGTAAATTGGGTCACTTAACTGTTAACAGCATTGCAGTGACTTCACAATCTGATACTCAAAAGTAGTATTGGTTAAAATAATAGAAGTGTTAAAGAGTTATTTTCTATCTATGTTTCATTTGCCTTTTAATCCCATTTTCTTGTTACAACAGATATGCATACATGTTTTATGTATTACAAATGAAGTACTTATATATTTTAAGGTCAGCAAAAACATGCTAGGTTCAGATGTGTTTCTGCATACGCTTGGAAACAGTAACTGTGATTTCATCCATTACTATTTCAAACAAGTTTAATGACTGGATGTAATTCCTACAGGTATAGATTTTTAAAGTGCAGCTTACACTTTAAGAACTCATTGGAGAAATTTGCGTGGATTTTCATTCTACTCTGATTTAAAGGTTTTAGGCAAATTTGAAAAATTTCAAAATTGCTTCATTTTTCAGTGAAAATTTGTTTATACAAAGAGTAATATAGGGCTTTTTTTGCTGTAGAATTTTATCAATTACTCATCCCATATTGTTTAGTACTTAGTATCTTATGCATATTAAGTAATTTTATCAATTACTCATCACATATAATTTAGTACTTAATATCTTATGCATATTATTAATATCTTATGCATATTAAGTACTAAATAATATGGGATGAGTAATTGATAAAATTGTGCAGGGTTGGGAAACTCTTGCTTCCTGGAAGTTTATGGCTCTGAAGACTTACCCTCACATTCAGTTTCCACATTATTCAGTCTCGGTTCTACATTTCACCCATAAAATTTTCTGGAAAAATATCCACTCATATCAGTAAAATAGTTGTCTACTTATATTCTTTTCAGAGGAATTATAAATGCAGAAACCTCATAAGCAATGTGATGTTGAAAACAGTGAAATAACAGTATTATAGGGAATAAATCATAGTATGTTTGAGTACTAAAAAGAAAGAAAATTGTTTCCATGTGCTCTAAAGGAATTTGAATTTAGTTTCCAGAATTTGGATTTCAATAAAGTACTTTTGAACCTTTTCCTATTATTATAATCTTAGTAACATTATCCTCATCAGGTTTGATTTGATTTTAATAGCAAAATACATTTCTATATGCTTATCAAATAATTCTACTGTTAAAATACTGCTATGTATACAATATTAAACATATCATTACCATAGTTGATACATGATAGAATTAGTCCGGTCTTCAGATCTTCATTAAATAATGTTATTAAAATTCCCTGCATTCCATGGGGGAACCACAGTGTGTCTGGTGTAAAACCTTTTGGATAGTCTTTGTGTCTAGTTTGAATTGCTTTTGTTCATAAAATTCTGCCATGTAGAGTTATTTCTGAATATCTTATCAGTTGAGATAAACCACAAGTACCTGAAGCGAAATGGATGTCTGCGTAATCTCAAGAAATCTTCAGGTTCAGAAATATGCGTTCACTGAAGAGCAAAATCAGTTAATCTTTAAAATAAAATGTAACGAACCAATAAAAGAACCACAGTTCAGATGGCTGACATCATACTAAATGTCTTCCAGAAAACAGAGATTTTCTCATAGTGTGTTTTTTGGATGAATTTTTCCCTTATAGAATATACAAAGACTCAATTGATTGAGAACTCAAAGCAGTTGGTGGCTCTGATATGGGTTTATTGCCTCTATTAGATTAGAAGTAAGACTATAAATGACAGATGGTATCTTCTAGCCTACTTTCTAATTACAAAACAAGTAATACATATAGGTTTTCCATCTCATTAAGCACAGATACAAATAAAAATGACTTATTTTTCAGAAAATTATAATAGCATAGAGATAAAAATGTACAACTATTTTTATTTTAACATGGATTTCTGTTTAGTAGGATAACAAAAGAAGTTGATTTTTCAGAAGTTAAATTGGCACTTTGTAATTTTATATTGTCATATAGAAGGTGATCTCAAGAATAAACTAAAATTATAGCTATAACTTGGCCACCAGAAAGTAATAGCTTTTTCCTTCAGGCATTAGTCAACAAAGTCATAGGAGGCTGCTTGTGCTAGGATGTATAATTTCCTGTTAAGTTTATGGAAAATAATAGACAGGAATTATTGAAAATAAGGGCGTGGCTATAGGAGAGGTTAAAACAAAAGTAACAGAACTCATGCCCAGCTTTATGTTTCTTTTGTGGGGGGTGACACAGAGATTGGGAGTGTGGCAGGCAGGGTGGGATTGAGGAGGGTGAGAACCAGAGGAAGAAGCAAGGAACATAGGGTACAGACTAAGAGTAAAAACTGATAATTAAAAGAATTATTTGTTCTCAGTCTTTCTTTGTACCTTAAAAAAAAAACTCATTCTCTGTGTGACTGTTGGTAGAAACTGCCTCAGAATAACAGGTGCTGAGAAGCAAGAAACAGTCTGAATCAGTGGAGAGTACACTGGACTAGAAACCTGGTCATGTGTAAAGTCAGTGTCTTCCACAGCCTCAGTTTTATCACCTGTAAAATAATGAGTTTATAGATCATCTGCACAGTTCCTTCTAGTTTTATTTTATTGTGATTTGGTAGTTTAATAAATCAAGCCTTCCAGACTGACTTACTTGCTTTTATGCTTGCAGAATTCCAAGTGAGGATCATAGACAACCTTCCCAGGGAAAGTTTGTACTAACTCATTAATATAAATTTAAATGGGTTTGCTCTGACTCCTAGAAATTTAAAGGTGGCTGATCAGATTCTCCCTATAACTAGTTTGACATCACTGAAACCTCTCATTACACATTTCAAGTCCAGAAAACAGAAGTTTTGTGAGCCATCAAGAGCCTTGTGGAGGTATTCTAACTATGAACCTATTTTGGCGCAAATTTTATAAAGGAGAAAGAATTATCACTTTAATTCTAAATGCAAATCTATTTTAGATTTGAGTTCAGTATAATCTCATTAGATAAAAAACTCCCATGAGAATGGCAGCTGAAGATTTGGTTACAGGGCTTACATATTCAGGGACATGTGATGTGTTCAAAGGGTGAATTTTATGTTTTTTGAAGTGAAGAGGATAAAAATTAGTGATATATAATATTAGATGCAAACCATTAAGTGTTCAAAAGCAGTTCATTGGGTAAGAATATTTACCCAACATATTCCTAAAGTTAGGAGACTCGTGGTTTCTGGCATAAAAGCTGAGAGAGTACATACTGTAGTATTTGAACAAGGACATGGCAGAGTGACAAATTATATCAAAATCTGAGATGGGTGGAGGCACATCTAAACAGAGGCTGGATTGTCCTGGGTTTGGATAGAGTTTAAAACTTTCATGGGGCTTCTCTTTTTAAGCTGCCATGGAGAGTAAGTGTAGTTCAAAAGCAAAAAAAAAAAAAAAAAAAAAAAAACCCCAAAAAACCAGCAATTGATTCTGCAGAATTTTAGTATTTAGTAACACTTTCCATTAATGGTACATTAATAAGTCATGTCTCCTAATGTACAAAGTATTGTGAAGCTTCCAAATTGTATCTTGTCAAACATAACAAACCATATTACAGGATTCATCTGAAAGGTGAGTGTTCATTTTCGCCATTACTGGCAACTGAGAAATGATTTTACTATATGACTTATAGTACTGTCAGTAATGTCTATAAGTGAGCCAACTTCAGGAAAAACACATATCTCCATTAAAAAGACATGAATATAGAATAGTGCATAAAGGTGTAGGCTCTGGAGCCAGATCGCCACAGCACAAACCTGGCTCCACTACTTACTAGCTATGGGAATACAGACAGATTACATATGACTTGTATATACAGTCAGCCTCCATTTCTGTGGGTTTAGTATCCTTGGTTTCGACCAACTGTGATCTGAAAATACTCAGGGAGGAGAAAAGAATGGTTGTGTCTATACTGAACATGTACAAACTTTTTCCTGTTGTTATTGACTAAACTCAACAGTATAACAACTACTTACATAGCATTTGCATTGTATTAGGTATTATAAGTAATACCTAATGTGTGTAGTTTATATGCAAAATACTACACCATTTAATATAAGGGACTCAAACGTGATCCACAAAGGACTCCGTGGATTATGGTATCCTCGGGAGGTTGTGGAACCAATCCCTCACACTTACTGAGAAATGATTTTAACTAGATATCTGGCTTGTCAGCGCCTACCTGTAACCAAGGTGAAATACTAGAGACACATTGCATTATACATTTCAAAGCTTCAGTGTTTCCACCTGCTAAATTATTAATAGGTTATTAATCGTATTTCTCTTACAGTTATTTAGACTTAAAAGACTTATCTATAAAAGAGTTTATAAATATGTCTAACACATAGTGTTTAAAAATAATAGCTGTTAGATTATTATGATTATTGTCTGTTTTGTATTTCAAATATATTAATGGTTAGATGGCCAAAGGAATAAACAGGATTTGCTTTAAAATATGGTCAAAACAAAAATTAAATATTAACTATAAATTAAATATAAAATACCCCCAGTAAAATTAATAGAATTATAAAAGTAACAAATTGCATATCTGCCATCTGAAAAGTTGCATTTTGGCATCTGAGATAAAATATTAGCTCATTGGTAAGAGATTGAACTTTAGTGTCAGATTTGTCTATTTCTTAAGTTGTTAGGCATCCCAAAGATAGTATTTGTTAGGCAAACTTGCATTAAAAATTAAGAAAAGAGAGATTAAGTACTAAACTAAGAAAAATAATTAGGTTTTTAAAAAGAGTAATGTAACCTGTTGCTCTAAGAATTTCCTTTTTAAAATTCCTATTGCATCTTTCATTTATTCATTGTTCTACAACCAGCTTTGGTTGAATATTACAGGAAATGTTTTAGTTAAGCAAAGTTTGTCTTTCTACAATCTTCCACTGTGGTTTTTGAGACCCTTCCCTTAATATACCCTGCTTTTATTGTGCCCAGTTGTATTAATTTTCTAGGGCTGTTGTAATAAAGTATCATACATAAACTGTGGCTTAAAACAATAGAAATTTATTCTCTCTCAATTCTTGAGACTCAGAAATCAAGATGTTGGCAGGGCCATGCTCCCTCTGAAGCCTCTAGAGGAGGGCCCTTCCTTGCCTCTTACAGTTTATGATAGTACCGGGCATTTCTTGGCTTGTGGCAGAAGAGCTCCAATCTCTGCCTGTCTTCACATGGCTGTCCTCCTTTTGTGTGTGTCTGAGTCTCTTTTCTTTTTATAAGGATGACAGCCATACTGGATTAGGACCTACTCTAATCCAGGATGACATCATATTAATTTGATTATATCTACAAAGACCATTTCCAAATAAGGTCATATACACAGGTATTGTGGGTTAGAACTTGAGCATATCTCTTTGAAGAAACACAATTCAACCCATAAGCATTTTTACCATGGCAGCCCACTGAGTTTCTTCTTTAACTGCCCCCCCTTCCTTCCTTCCGTCTTTCCTTCCTTCCGTCCTTCCTTCCTTCCTTCCTTCCTTCCTTTTTTTCCTTCCTTCCTTCCTATCCATCCATTACATAAAATGAACATCTGCTGTGTGCCCGACATTTTCCTAGGCAGTAGGAACACCGGATAGAGTGACACAAAGTTCCTGATCTCATGCACTTATATTCTAAGTCAATAGACAAGTGACATTTAACATATAGAACATCTTTGAGAATAATTTTTACAAAGATCAATAAAACAAGGAAAGAGGATCAAGAGATATGGGGGCAGAGGGGGATGGCATGTGGGTGAGAGGTACATTTCAGACTGGATGGTCAGTGCAAGCTAGCTGCCCTGCTACACATACCTATCTGAACCCAATGTGCTGACTCACACATGTAACGTATTAAAAAGGTCTTTCTATAAATAATTTATTAAGTCAGAGGAGGGGTGCTAATATAGATTTGATTTTAGAATGTAGAAAAGATCGCTTTGAGGAGGGTCTCATGCTGTATTCATCCTCCCAATATGTGCTAAGTGCTTACTGGGTGACGGGAGCTGTGTTAGGTCAGAGGATGCAATGGTGAGCAAGAAAAGGTGGCCTCTGCCCTCATGGGACTTTCTCTGAAATCCTGATACAATGTGGAAGGCATTCTTAGGTAACAAAGAACTAGCAGCTGATTGGTATATGGGGAGGAGTTAATTCAGATTTGACTTTACTTACATCTTTCCTCCTGATCTCAAGGCAAAATAACAGAATATAGTCTAATTAGTTGTTTTAAAGACATATTCTACATACTTATATCTTACTGACTAAAGGTCAGTTATCAAAATTATAGGGAGGTGAGAAAAGTTTTAGTGTAAGTGTTGATGACTGACCTCCAAATAAACTATATTGTTTTCTTTGGATTTAATATGTTCTAGGATTATTTTTACAGAAATATTATGGTGGAAAATATTGTTGTGAGCTACATAGCCCAGATGTGAGTCATGAAAGCTGGTATAAACCAGATTTTATTTGATGATTTGTTTATTGACTTTTAGAATAGAGAATAAAAAGAAATTGTGTACTTTCATTTAAGAAAACAAATCTTCATTTTGTGAAGGACAAATCAAAGTTTGCTAAGTAGCTCACCTAAAAAATGACCTAACTTGTTACCCTGATTTCCTGTAGACTGTGTGTATCTGCCAGCTATTGTTTTACTAGGATGAGTGAATCTCTGCCAAAGGATTTAAAAGCTCTTCTAGAACTAGAAAATTCCTTAGTGTACAGAAATAAGATTTGCTGAGATAAATGTTCATCAAAAGGCAATGCATCAAGCTAAGGGAAAAATCTCCAGACACACAGGAAGATTGTACGTTTAGGCTTTCTTCTATGTCATGTTAAAAATTATGAAATGAATCTGCTGCTAGTCTGAGCACCAGACTAAACCAGAATGAAACCTGTCAAGCTCTGTCTCGTTAGCGCTATGCCAGCCATGGTGAGATCAAAGGGTAACCATGGCTTTCACAGAGCACTTCCTCAGGTCCTTTTGGCATCTTTTTGGCATCTTTGACTCAGACTAACATCACCAGTTCTGATCTCTTCTGCTTTCTGGAAGCACAGGGTAGATGGTTCCTGACTTCCCTTTTGTTGTATGTTTCATCTTGCATTGATACTTTTTTCTCCACTTGGCCCCTGTCCAACACGTAACTTGTTTTAGATTATATATATGTATATATATTTATATATCTCCAAATGGGGATGTTCATAGTACTGTTGCAGGAAAATAAAAAAATGTATATTTAAATAATTTTAAAGCGACTATTAGTGTTTCTAACAAAGTTGGTAATCTAGGACTTTTCTCAGTGTTACTGGTTACTAGTGTTACTAGTGTTTCTTAGTGTTACTGTACATAAACAATGTAGATTGACTTGGTGACTACTCCCAGTTTCCCATAGACCATGTATATAAAATAGTAATTATAAAGTTAAGGTATAACACTGTCTATATGGCCTCTAGATGTTTTTGGTTCACTACAGTGGAGCCTCATTTTAATGCTATTGTATGAAACAACCTAATTGATTTTATGAAGTTTTCAATATGTTTTTCTGTTACTTTTTTTTAATTTGTTTGAGGTTAAATTGGTCAAAATGGACCATTTATGAGGCTGAGGACACAGATTAGGCCCTATGAGTCTGAAGTTTTATTCCCTTTCATAATCACGTATCATACTGTCTTTAAAGCCCAGATCATTAATCTTACCAATAGATGTCATTGGTTACAGGGAGAAATCAGGCAAACGGCTGAGGGTGGGTTGAGGCTAATCTATGATGACTATGGGGGACTCAACCTTCTGATGTGTGACAGTAGGGTCACATTCAGAGATGAAGGTGATCATGTCAGGGGCACTATTTTTACTATCTACGTGATAGCATGTCACATCATAGCTTAGATCTGTTGAATTACTCACCATAAAATATGATGGTAGATTCTCATGTTAGGTGAAGCTCATTATTTACTTTACTGGAGAAAGGCAATATTAAACTTACAATTTGGACAGCTAAGGTTAGGACATTGCATTGTATAATAAGCCACCCTAAAACTTGATGATTTCTAATAACAGTAATCATTAATTTGTTTACAAACCTGCAATTTGGATAGGATTTGACTTCGTTTCATGTGGCATCAACTGGGATAGCTCAACTGGGGCTGCAGGATCCATTTCTAAGATGACTCACTTACATGGCTGGTAAGTTGGTGCTGTTAACTGGGAGATTAAATTTTTTTAAGTTTTTTTTCTGAATATCTTCCAGGTTCATAGAATGGGATGCCCACTGATGACAATGCCAGGTAATTTAAGTAAGAACGTCTTGCTCCCCATACTACACTAAAAAAATTATCCTTTGTATTTCAGGCCCTCCAGGGAAACGAGGTAAGAGAGGCCGAAGAGGAGAATCTGGTAAGTCTCTCTTTCAGCTGCTCTGTGTCACTCTCTCTTCTCTCTCCACCTGCTCCCCCCATAGGTCCTCCTGTAAGTATGTTTGCTGCACTTTGGCTTGTTTGGTAATTGTTTTTCTTTTTCTTTTTAATTTCAGGGACAGCCTGGTCCTCAGGTAAGGTAATTCTTTTCTAGCAAATTATTTTCATTAAAATTTTTTTTCTCTTTCTTTTTTTCAGGGCCCTCCTGGTCCAAAAGGCGATAAGGTAAGAAAATGCATACCAGAAATAAAGTTAGTTAAAACTGTTATCTCACCTTTCTATTCTACAGGGAGAACAAGGTGATCAGGGACCTAGGGTAAGTTGTGCTCTACCTATCTTGGGCGGAAAACTTCAACCTTTGACCTCAACTGACTGATCAGATGGTGTTTCCTAAAATCAATCATGGGTTTCTCTCTGCTGATCAGCAGCTCATTAAACGCCGCCTGATTAAGGTAGTGCTTATTCTTGCTGAAGTCTGATTTCTTTATTGCTGGTCTGTTCCCTTCTCCATCACAGGGTGACCAAGGACAGGCAGGGCCTCCAGGACCCCCTGGCCCTCCAGGCCCAAGAGGGCCACCTGGGGACACAGGGAAAGATGGCCCCCGTGGAATGCCAGGAGTACCCGTGAGTCGCTTTTTGGATCACTTATTCTCACACGTTACTAAAATTATCACTATTCTTTTTTAAGGGTGAACCAGGAAAGCCAGGAGAACAAGGCTTGATGGCAAGTATCTCAGTTTATCTTTTTCTATACTAAGTATGTTAATTGAATCGTTTTTCTTTTTTAGGGTCCTCTAGGGCCTCCGGGACAAAAGGTAGAGTATAAACAACAATATTGTGAAAGTAATATCAACTGAATTTAATCATGTGTCTCTTTAGGGTTCTATTGGAGCACCTGGAATTCCAGGGATGAATGGGCAAAAGGTGAGTTCTATAGAATATTGTATTTTAAAAATTTACTTAGTAGTATCTATTTTTCTATTTTGAGGGTGAGCCCGGGTTGCCTGGAGCAGTAGGACAGAATGGAATACCAGGACCTAAGGTTAGTACAAATAAAGCCAAGCAGAATCATTTTGATGTCACCCAATCTCTGTCTTTTTGCTCAGGGAGAACCTGGAGAACAAGGTGAAAAGGTAAGAATGATTCTGCCTGTATTTCTCTCTCCATTTTACATGTGTCACTTTCTCACCTCCTCAGGGAGACGCTGGAGAGAACGGCCCCAAGGGTGACACAGGCGAAAAGGTACAGTTTTGTAAGACATGAAAGGGTACATATGTGAGATAATCTCTCCTGGGTTTCGTTTTAGGGTGACCCTGGATCATCTGCTGCAGGAATTAAGGTAACTATAACCTTGCAAGTATTTGTACTCCATGTGTTTTTCATCTTTGGTTTTCTTTGGCCAGGGAGAACCTGGGGAATCTGGTCGTCCAGGGCAAAAGGTAATATCTCTATCTCTAGTGTGTTCCTACTGATTCTATAATGCTATATGATTTTCCTGTGTAGGGTGAACCAGGGCTTCCTGGGCTTCCTGGACTTCCGGGGATAAAGGTAAATACTGCACGGACAGTCTCGGCTTCACAATTAATGATCTCATATGCCCATGTTTTTAAAGGGAGAACCAGGTTTCATTGGTCCTCAAGGAGAACCAGGCTTACCAGGTTTACCAGGAACAAAAGTAAGTGGGCCTCTTTCTTTCCTTCTTTCTTTTGACCATTTACCTGTTTTGCAATTTGTGACAGGGTGAACGGGGGGAAGCAGGGCCTCCTGGAAGAGGTGAGCGAGGGGAACCTGGAGCCCCCGGACCAAAGGTGAGTTATTCTTAAACTGGAAAATAACCATTATCTTTTTCATCCTCTTATTCTGCTGTAATAGGGGAAACAAGGTGAATCAGGAACTAGAGGCCCAAAGGGGTCAAAGGTCAGTAACCAGATAACCATTTAAATATAACAGATTAAGTTTTTTCTCTTTCCAACGGGAAAAGGGGGATCGTGGAGAAAAAGGGGACTCTGGAGCTCAGGGACCAAGGGTGAGTGTTCCTCTCATCCATCTAAACTTTTGCCATGATTTTCCCTTGATTGGTTTTGTCATAGGGTCCACCTGGTCAAAAAGGGGATCAAGGAGCCACTGAGATCATAGACTACAACGGCAACCTCCACGAAGCCTTACAGGCAAGTGACTGGTCCCTGCCCTGACACACACTACTCTGTCTTTGTCAACACATTTTCCCAACAGAGGATTACCACCTTAACTGTCACGGTAACTCCTATTGCATGCTTTCTGTGGTTTGTACTTTTAAAAACTGTGCTTTTTCTTGATTTAGGGTCCCCCTGGACCTCCTGGACCTCAAGGACTACAAGGGCCAAAGGTTATTCTTTATTTACTTGTTTCCATTTATCATGGAGGCAAGTCATCTATTTTTATCTTAATAGGGAGAGCAGGGATCTCCAGGAATCCCAGGAATGGATGGAGAGCAGGTAATTTTCAAAGATGTATACTATTATTTAAAGCTTACATGCCAACCTTGTCTATCATTTTTAGGGACTCAAAGGCTCAAAGGGAGACATGGGGGACCCAGGTATGACAGGTGAAAAAGGAGGAATTGGACTTCCTGGATTACCGGTATGTTTATACTTTCTGTTTGTTTATACTTTCCTGCTTAACTCTGCTTAATGGTTATTTATAGGGAGCCAATGGAATGAAAGGAGAAAAAGGAGATTCTGGAATGCCGGGTCCACAGGGTCCTTCTGTAAGTCCATGGTGGCTGAACTTCCATTGTTCACCAAATACATTTTTATTTTTTGGACATACAGATCATAGGCCCACCAGGCCCACCAGGTCCCCATGGCCCACCTGGCCCCATGGTAAGTTTCCCTTCTTTCTGAAATGTAATTGCTCTTAATTAAAAGCTCTGTTTTCCATTTTCAGGGACCTCATGGACTTCCTGGACCAAAGGTAATCCAACAAATCCCTTGATTATTTGATTTCAACCAAAATTGGCATTTGCTTTTGCATTTAGGGTGAACCAGGGTTAAATGGTGTTAAAGGATTGAAGGGTGAACCAGGTCAAAAGGGTGACAGAGGACCCCTTGGTCTTCCAGTAAGTAAAGAAAACTTTCCATTTTAGTGCAACCACCAACCCTGCTACCAACCAAATCACACAGGGAGCATCTGGCTTAGACGGAAAGCCAGGATCCCGGGTGAGTCAGTCCCTTGTCTTGCTCTGACATGTTTGTGATATATCTCATATTATCTTTTTTTTAGGGTACAGATGGTCCTATGGGACCCCATGGCCCTGCAGGTCCCAAAGGAGAAAGAGTAAGTTGTTGCTGAGGTTATTAAGCTTGTACGTATGATTTGAACTTTCTACTTTTCATTTTAGGGTGAAAAAGGAGCTATGGGAGAGCCTGGACCAAGAGGGCCCTATGGGCTGCCTGTGAGTTCCTGGTCACATGCACCTCCCCACCTACACTAATGTAGCTACTATGGTTCTTTGGCAGGGGAAAGATGGAGAGCCTGGTCTTGATGTAAGTAATAAGTACAATAAACATCATCCTATTAGATCTTTTTGGTTTGCTTTTTATCTTACAGGGCTTCCCTGGTCCACGGGGTGAGAAGGGTGATCTAGGAGAAAAGGGAGAAAAGGTGACCTCTCCATCCCAGCATGTACCTTGTTTTTTGTCTTTTATTTAAACCCTTGTATCCACAGGGGGAAAAGGGAAAGAAAGGCAAAAAGGGGCCTAAAGGGGAGAAAGGAGAACAGGGTGCTCCTGGATTAGATGCACCCTGCCCGTTGGTATGTCTGACTTGTGGAACTGTCTCCAGATGCTGAGGAATTCTTTTTCTTCTCTTTAAAACAGGGGCCAGATGGCTTACCCATGCCTGGCTGTTGGCAAAAGGTAGGCTTTACTGAATAATTTCTCAAAAGAAGTGTATTTGTCTTTTTGTTGTCTTTTTCTGCAGTGATGAATCTAACCTTTCAAGCATGAAGTTGTGTATATAAGGGTCCATTTTTAATATTTATAGTTGAAAACTGAATTGCAGATTTTACAAGTCTGAGATATGTTTACATAGGGCTGCTTCTTCCTGCTGGCAGTAGTATACATGTCCATTTTTACTCCACTTACATCTGAAATTGGGCAATTTGTGAAACCAGTGAGAATCCTGCAAAAAATATAGATCAGTATCTCCTTATCTTATGTGAAGATACGTATTTATATGGACAAATCAGTGGTAGAGAATGATTGATTGTACTAGCTATTTTCCTTCTTTTGGCTTGCTAATTGCATGGACAAAAAGTGCCATGAAATAGTTTACATGAAATGGTGACCAAATATGGACTCAAAGCTATGAAAATGTACTATACTGACTGATTTTAGAGCTGATTATCACATTCCCATTCACCTTTCATGTCGGCGTTGACTCATACCTACACCACCCATTGAAACTAACTAAAAAAGCATGACTGTGTGCCAAACCTGCTTGCTGTGCAACTTCAGATGCTAGCATGTTGATCAGGAGTCCTTTGATTACATCTGAACCTTTATTCCTTTTGTCATCTCAAGGGGGTTACACCATGGCTTATTGCCAAAAAGAGATAAGGTGGCGGAGAGCACACACACAATTTGTCTTGTATTTTGAGGGAGTTGCAGTCCTGACTGCAGATCTACAGCTTCCAGTATTGTGGGCTCATGTGGCCACTTTGGTTGAAATACGAAGGGGTTGAGCCTGTTGCTGCCACCAGTTTTCCTTGGGCTGCCCTTGGCAGTGAAGACATGGGAAGAGGACCGATTCAGCCTCCAGCACTGCCTCTCATGTGACCAAGTAGGAAAGAGGTTTACAAATGCAAACATGCAGAACCACAGACTTTAAAAATATGTATAAATAAACTGAATTTCAGCAAGTGTTAATATAGGTGCTTTTAAAAATGACAGAGGCACAGCACTTCTTTTGGAATAGGAGATTCTTGGAATGGGAGATCCTGTCCCTGAGGGAAAAGGGATGTCCATCCCACCAAAACTTGGGTTGCTGAAGAAATAACATGTTCTGAGAAGGGATCAGCCAAAATCGCCTCTCCCGATGATATAGGAGAGCTTACTGGGACAATCTGTGCCAAAGTTGTTGTGAGAGCTTTCCTTCCTCCTACGATCCAACCATGTCAAACATTTCCTACAAAGTTTGAGAAACAGGTATTTTTCATTCTTTTTAATGCTTTTTTCTTTTTCTTTCTTTAGTCCCAAGAATATTGAAAAAATATTAGTTTCAGTTTTTGTCACATATGTTTTGAACAATTTTTTTAAGAAGTCTTCAAATCATAATAATTTGGCTCCAGTAGTCAAAATGACCTTTTACTAACTTCTCTCTTGTTTTGGATAATTGGATAGAATATAAAAGAAGCTCCACTTTCAGTCTAATCATTGTAAAGCATGAAAGTTATGCATTTTTAAGTAGTTTTGACTTTTTTTACATGATGAATGTAACGTACATGGAGATTATCAGTTAATATAAAGCCAAGATTTTGTCACATTTGGTAATATTAACTAATTTCTATTTTTATGGTTTTAAGTTTTGTCTATATTTAGATTTCTTTCTCTTTTTAACATTTCTAAATGTTTGTCTCATCCTCATATCCACAGACCAAATCTAAGATCTCAGAAAGCTGTGAAATATAGTTGCCATAAAGAAAATATTTTTCATCTACTTGCTCAAACTTTACCTAACCATATTAGATGGAACATTTCTTTGCACAGTAAAGAGTTGGTAGCGTGTTTTGAAATGGCTTATTCTAAGTGGAAGTGTTACATTGAAAGAAACATTATCAATGAGGAGTAGGCACCCTTTCAGCCCATTAGAGAATTTAATTTCTCTCCTGACTCAATGCCATCTTCTGGGAAGATTTCTAGTTTCATGCATAGGTGTCACCACCAGAAGGGAAATTAACTCATCCTTGGCTTATAGTTAAGATATAACCATAAGACAAGGAACCTAAAATCCTCATGATCTCATTTATGTTATGTAACCAAATGACAGTCATACAAAATGGCATCTTCTTTTTTTTCTATTAAATTTTTAAGGTTGAAAGATGTTTAAACTATTAGATCAGTCTAATTGGTAACATTTCTGGTAACATTCCACACCCCTAAGCCAGTTTAGCATTTTGAAAATAATGGAGGACATTTTCTAACAATTTCTTGTATGGCATGGTGTTAGGATAACGTATTGCTCAATGTCTGACACAATTTGTCTTAAATGGTTTGGAAAAATGAACTGAAGTGGGTGGAACTACATTCTCTTCAGGAAAACAAACTACAGTGTCCAGTGGCTATATTTTTTTCCCTTCTATCTTTTTTTCTGCTCCTCTAGTAGAAAGAGGTGGATTGAAATGGATCACTATTTAAAACTTGCACAGCTTCAGGAGACGATACCTCAACATCAAAAGAAAAACACTTTATGTATAAAAAAATTTTTTGAAATACAGCCCTTCAAAGAATACTATTCTGTCCTGTGTGTATATTGAGTTTTTGCTCTATAACTGATTTGACAACATCAACTTATTTCATGATTAAATGAGGTTGTAAACTTTCATTACATTTATTTCCTTGGGAAAAACAAAGGGATGGAAATACTCCTCCTTGTTCAGTGGAATTGCTAGGTCTTAACCATGATGGATAATCTTTAACTTTTGGTTACTACAATGTTTTCAAGCATCCATTTTGTCATATAGAGAATTCTTAAATAATTTCTAAGTGAATGAAAGAATTGTGTTTGTTGATATGTGTTGATAGATAATATACTTTCCTTAAAGATTTCTTTAATGTGTGTTATTGGATAGAGGGTTGAGAAAATATACATGAAAGACACATTGGAAATAAGGCAAGGTCAGTTTCTATTTCTAATAAAACATTGAAGGATAGCAAATTGATATGTGTTTTAGATTTAAAATTGTTTTTCATTTATGTTGGTTGGTGCTAATGTATCTCTTTTCCTTTTTCTCTATGGACAATACAACTACTATGGATAATTTTATTTCCCTGTTTAATAGCATTCCTAAATCATTAGTGTGTTATTTTATTTTTAAAGTTCATGAATTTGCTATAATTATGGTCCAATGACCAGGCTTTCTTAATGTAAAACAAAACAGTGTACCAATAGATGATGTGTGTTTACTCGGATCATGGATCCTCCTATTTCATATTCATTTCATACATCATATGCCTTTATCTACTTTCATGTGTCTCATCTTTTTCATTCACTCGTCTTTTAGTTTATATGATTTGATGAAACATGACAAAACTAGCATCAGAGAAGTCTGCACACACCGTATAGAGTACCTAGTGCACAAATATACCTAATTTTTTCTTTCAGTTTTTGTTTTTCATTAGCAAAAGCAGTCTTGGAGGATTTTTTTTTCTCATGTGATTTTATAGAGGACATTAGAATATCTTTAATTCCTACCAGAAGAAAGGTCTTGTTTTTGAATTTACATTCTGTGCATACGATGTTCTGATGGGACAGCAAGAACTTACACATCAACTAGTTTATACTACATGTCCTTTGTCTAACTATCTATCTATATAGACATATGTGCTAGTTTAGAAAATTGTCAAATCAGCATGTCAGTACCAATGGAAAAATTGTCTTTGATATGTTATATTTTTCTCACTTAGGAAATGTGCTTAATTTCCAAGGGTTTTTTTTTTTAATGTTACTATTGAAGCATGAAAAGTTAACATCATTTGTTATCCTTTCTTTCCCCACTATATATTGTCTTACCCAGAGTAGGGCTATACTTTGGTGGTGTTTTAACATCTTCTAATAAGTGATCATAAGCAACATACAGATGCTAATATTTGAAATCTTGTTTTTTCTTACTTCCTAATAATCAAATTATATTAATATTTCACACTACAAAAAAATAGGATTTTCTAATTTGTAAAAACAAGAGCTCCTGCTATCTCTTGGAAGTTAAGTCCTTAGGAACCCTATCTTATCTTTCTAAAAATAATAAGTAAGAACAATCACATGTGATTCTGGCTATTAAAATCATACATCCCTAGTGGAATTAACAAGCTTGACCAATTATGATTATGCTAAATTGTTTTAGGCTAGGAGGACTGTCAGTCCCTACTTCTTCCCATTTTTCTTGGGATATCTTTATATTGGCTAGATTTGTTGCCAATATAAAATTGACACAGCAGAGACACTCCTCTAACTTAAATTTTTAGTGGAGTTTGGTTTTTGCTAACCCCGTACTAATAAACACTTTAATGACTTTTTTCATTTCAAAATATTTAAATGTATAAAATTGCCTATGCTGCTTATTGAAAGAACCGTCCTTTTGGGCATAAGAAGACTTTTTCAACCTAAACCGTTATGTGTGATTTATTAACAACTTAACAAAGAAAGTACCAACATCTCTCAAAATGTAGTTGATATTCTTACCTATCTCAGAAATATTAACGAATTGGATTCACAAAAGAATGTCTTACATACTGTTGACATTTATGTGAATATTCTTTATACTGTTGTAAATGTTTCATTCAACTTAATAACATTTTAAAAGATGTATGTATCTGATTTTTCTTTAGAAAATATTATATTTTTATTTGTATTTTTTACATTTTAAAGTTCATCTCTATGTGCAGCTATTTTTATATTGCCAAAAACTCACATAAATACAAAATAAGTGAAATATGCAAAAAAAAATATTTTGGCAAGCATTACACTGCATATTTTTTTAAATGTTTGTGGGCCAGTCTCATACAATTGATTATTCTAAGAATGTGTTGTGTCTTATCACTGTAAATATGGCACAAACCTGTTTATCTCAGTAGTGTAAATAATTGAAAGATTGAATTCTCCCTGTTCAATTTTTATTTTAATTTCCTTGTAATTTCTCCAGCTGACATTACTGTATCAAAAGATGCATAAGATTTTTGATTTGCGGTTTGGAGATAATTGCATTGTGTTCAGTTTCCAGTTTGTTTTTATTTGCTTTTTAAATTTGTTTTCAGGGTTCCTAGTTTGTGAGAAGTTGATCTTCAGAATTATTTTTACACTATTTATGACTTATTTTCATAATGTAAAAAGTGTGTAATTATTACAATATTAATCCAAACAATGATAATGAATTGTATTGTTATAAAGCTTTATTGATGTTCATGAAAACCTTGGCCTCTTTTCTTTGATTTAAACATTAT